CATTCTCTACAATAAAAACATGGCTAGGGAGAAATTACCCAGCACTGGCAAGAAAGAGCTCCAAAATAGAAGCAGCTTTTGAGGAATTTGGAGGGATAAAACGGAATAGTATGTCTGAAAGTTGGCAACATGTAAAAAGGCTAAAAATGACAATTCTGCCTGTGATACTATGTCTAGTGTGCAACGCTTCATTCAAAAGGCAGGCACGTCTCCCCTCCAGGCGGGAGTGGGAATCTCAGTGGGGAACCGGGAACTGCGTTTGAGCTGATGCAGACTCAGGGTCAACTCGACAAGGGAGCCCGGCACCCAGACACAGCGGCGTTCACCTCACCTTGCACCGTCTTTGTCGGTCTTACAGGCATCAGCTTTCCCAGCCTCATTTGAGCCGGGATCTGAGTTGCATTTCTTTCTGGGTCAGGCCTTGCCATTAGGGAGAGATGAAGTCAACTGATGAGCGTGCCAGCCTTGAGGAAGGACAGAGTGCGGGAAGCAGAGTGTGGGAAGTTGGAAAAAATAATCTGCAAGGTAAACACCTTCAAGTCAATTTCAAGAGGCTGGCTAGAAACCGCCAGGACTTCAGGGGGCCCTGTCTCGCGGGTCTCCCTGCGCCCTCAGCACTTTGGCTTGGTATAAGGCCACCTTGTCCCTGAAGAGAGGCCTATTTTAAGCTGAGCAAGAAAAGGTGAGAAAGACTAAAATCAGCTTTGTGCAGAGACGCCAATTTCTGCTGCACACATGGAAACGATGTGCACATACAGCGAGCTGGCCCAGCTCCCGGCCACGTGGCTCACACTGTCCGTGCTCACCCACCCGTTGCCTTCACCCCCAGCAGCACTGGTTGTGAAAAGGGTAACTGCCTGAGCCACCCCACCACTGCGGGCCTGCCAAGGACAGGCAGGAACTCAGCCATGCCCCGCAAGGAGCCCAGGGGCATCTCCAGGGACGGCTCCCCAGCCTATGGGCTCGCTCCCTGAGAGGCCGTGCTCGGGCTCGCCTGCTCAGCTCACTCCGAAAGCCTCTGCTCAGACCTGCACCCAGTCACAGCAGCACAGATGTGCAGGAGGAGACCATTTCCACGGACCCTCCGACTCCTAGGAGGCAGGTGAGGAGAGGGGGAGGGAGGGGACCAGCGCTAGGTTGGGGCCAAAAATGTGTATCTCTAACAGGTTCCTGGGCGATGCTGACGCCGATGCTGTGCGTCCTGAGCCACACTTGGGGAGCTACTGCGCAAGCTCGCACAGCTAGCCGACCGCTGAGCTGGGGCTCAGACCTGGGTCAGTCCTGGTCCACAGGCCAGCCCCTTTCTCACGTCCCCTGGTGAACGGCGGCATGGTGGCCTCATGGACACTGAGCAGGGCCCCTAGGGAAGCCTGTATGGAGGCCACTTCACTTTGAATGGATCTGGGATAGAGGAAGGACGCGAGCTGTGGGAGCCTGGGTCCTGGGCACAGCGGGCATGTCATGGCAGGGTTCACCAGCCTCCTTTCAGCAGTTCCCTAGTTCTGCCCCAGCTACCTGTGGTTGGTGGTGGGAGGTTTATTTGTTAGTTCCTTCAGCAGTGACTCACCACACTTACTGAGAGCTTACCGTGTGCCAGGACTGCCACAGGTATGGGGATGCAGAGTGTCCACAGCCCCCCAGAAGATTGATGATAGCACCCTCCATGTAGGAAGGGCTGTGACTGCAGACAGGGCATGGGGCGGGGCACCTGTGTTTGCCACAACCTCTAGAGGGTCCCTTCATATTCACGTCTGTGCGTGGGGCCCTCCTCCACCCAGATCTGCTTCCGCAGCACAGCCACACAAGTCTACAGCTGGTGACTGTGGCTGGCAAGCAGGGGAAGGTGGGTGGGGGCGGCAGCCGTGGGCTTTCCACTGGGTCCCAGCAGACCAAGTCCTGGTACAAGGAAGCACGGGCTGGCACTGGCAAACCCTCCTCAGGGAGCAGCAGGCCAGGAACCTGGGCTGGGACTAATTATTGCTGAAGAGAGAACAGGGCCAAGTGTCCCTCATGTCCCCCCAGCAGCCGGGGCAAGCAGAGAAAGAAATGTCGGAACCGGGGAGAGGCCCCTGCCTCTGCACAGGGCTAAACATCATGCCAGCTGGCAAGGGAGAAATGGGTACAGGGCCCAGGGGCATTATCACAGAAGAAGGCAATGAAAGGTGCGTTGGGGGCTGAGGCAACCCATTATAACTGCACACATCACACACCAGGGATCCACTAATTTAGACTACAATGTGAATGGTCTTTTGAAACTGAGATGTGTGGGGGCCCAGAGGGAGGGATCCACCCAGCTGGGAGGAGGTTAGGGAGGTCTTCCTTAAAATACTTCCTGTTCCGTCTCAGAGAACCCATGGACACTGGCCAGGGGAGGGAGAGGAAACACGTCGCAGGTGGAGAGAATCGCTTGTGTGAGGGCACAGAGCGGGGCAAGAAGACAGTGGTGGGCTTTCCCCAGGAGCTGTTCGGCAGAGGGAAAGTGGATGCTGAGCTCTTCCTCTTCCCTGGAGCAAGTCCCATTTCCTCAGAGAACACGGCCCCCTTGGGCCAAAAGGACATGAAGAAGCTCTTGCTAATGCCAGCCTGGCTCTCCTCATCCCGCCCCCTGCACCCCTGCCCTTCTGGCTGCCCTCCCTTCTCCTAGCTCTGTCCCCTCTCACTTCAGGAGTCTCAAGTCCTTCAGACTACTCCAAAGTCGGGGGATCTCTGGATGGGTAGGAGGTGATCTCACCGCCTCCTCTCTTGCCCGGGCTTGTCGAGATGAACTTCCTGATGCTGGCGGCGCTGAAGCTGACACTAGCGGGGGCACCTCCCTGACATGAACGCCCCTCGAGACTGGGCCAGTGCTCCTGATGCCTGGGCACCTGCGGAAAGGCACCCAGCGTGGCCGCCGTGGCATGCCTTGAGTGTGTGGGTGGGGACTGTTGCAAACTGACATTCCAGCTGTCCCAGTCCATTTTGTGCTGCTCTCACACAACCCCGGAGAGTGGGCGATTCACAAAGGACAGAAATGTATCTTCCCACAGCTCTGGAGCCAGGTGCCAGCAGGTTCTGTGCCTGGTGATGGCTCCAGTCTCTGCTTTCATGATGGTGCCTTGCTGCTGCGTCCTCCAGAAGGGACAAAGGCTGCCGTCCTCACATGGCTGAAGGTGGAAGGGCAACGAGTGAATGTACTCCCTCCACACAGCACCTACATCAGGACACCTGATTCCATTCATGGCCTAATCCCCTCTTAAGGCCCCACCTCTTAATGCTAGCACATTGGCAACACCTGGATTTTGCGGGGGAAACACGTTCAAACCATAACACCATCTAAGGCTGCTTCTGCCTGAGACAAGTGTGCTCATGTCTGCCTCAGAGACGGGGCCAAAAGCAGCTTGCTCTGCCCTGCCCTGGAAGCAGGACAGAGGATAGCTGTCATCTCTCCCTTCCAATGCCAGCTCATTGTCTCAAACAAAACTTGGCCCCTTGTGCCCTCTAAGGAGTGGGTTCCTGTGCAGGGGCTCCAAGGTTCTTTGTGATAATAGACCAGGGAGGGCAAGTTGGTTCCCTCTCATGCTTGGCATCCAGGTGTTTGAGGGTAGCTGCCCAGGGCCCTGTGTTGAGGGCACTATGGTCAGAGCTGGAGCAAGGGGGGGCTGGGTGCATGATGAGTTTGCATGGCAGCTGGAAGTGTCCCCTCTGAGTGGCTCCCTGGATATCCCGGGACCACTGGCCGTGTGCAACCTGAGTCCCGGCATGAACTCCGCTGGGACCCTCCTTCGTGTTAACGCTTCACTTTTCAAACAGGAAATAGAAGGAAAACAAAGCTGCTTTCTAACAAACACTTTGATTTTAAAGCCAGAGTATGAGTCAGAAACATCATCCATTGCAGCCAGCTTTACATGGGAATAGCCCAGTTCTTCAAAAGAAGCAGCTGTCATTTCATGGCACCGAGGCATCGTGTTTCCAGAAGAGCCACAGTCCCTCTTGCATTAAGATGGGTTGTGACGGACCTCTTAGAGAATCCGACAGTTTCGGGTTGGAAAGGGGATCCCTTTTGTTCTGTCTGGACAGTAAGGCAGTGCATCATCTACAGGTGCATCCGCTGCATGGCTGCTGGCTTGTGGCCTGACAAAATGCCCAGCATTGAACCAGATGCATAGGTGTGAACTCTGGAGAATCCTGTTTTCAGTGGCTGGAAGACGGAGGTGTAGGCACCAGCTCAAACTCTTCACCTCACGCCTTCTATCCTGCAGACCCCAGCAGGCCACATGGTGACCTTCTATGTCCATCTGGGACAGCAGTCAGCTGCCCCTGCCTCTGCGGGGAGTGAGCAATGGGCCGCAGGATCACTTGTCCTGGGCAGCTCTTCTGGGGGTGGCTTTGCATTGCTGCTGGGATTTGGGAGTCCAGGGCCTGTGGTCTCCTGGGGGCTGCGTGCAGAGTGTCTTCCCCAGAACCAGATGGGGAAGGGAGCCGCAGGGAAAGAACGTGACCTTTGGGCTCAATCCTGGTATTGAAGCCGTGTTCGTTCTTTTACATTTTCGTAACGTGCAGCATTGGGTAAATGCCTTCTGAGTTTGGTTAGTGCTTGTTAAATTGGGCGAGAACTTCATAAGGTTGCAGGAAGTATTCCGAGAAATGGTACACGCACAGTACTTAGCGTGGTCACCGCACATGGCCAGCATGTACCAAACTGGTCCGAATTGACTAGAATGGGGAGGGTGGGAAGCGACAATCTCTACGTTCTCTTTAACCTGAGGTGTCTGATGCTACTTGCTGGGCTTCTGGCCTGTGATGAGTGCTCCCACTCCCTGCTGCCCTGAGACCTGTGTGGCTTTCAGGGTATTCTTTTTTCTCAGTGCCTTTGTGTGGAGAGCCGCTGTCTCCCTCCATTCTGTGGGTGATGCAGGTGGCGCTGCTGTGAGCTGCCCCTGGAGGTCATGGATAGGCTGTCAAGGACGGGGCCTGCCATTCCAGAGCTCCCGCCGCCCTGGGGAAGCGATGTGGGCAGTAGCTCAGAATGCAGCTTCTCCCTAGACCCTGGGCCACCGGGGACTTGCGAGAGAAAGAACAGGGACGGGGAAGACTGGATGGTCCTGAAAGCTGAGAGGGGCCACAGAAGCCCAGATGACACAGGACTATGGGAGACAAGTGAGGGCACCAGCTTCCCTGGGTTGAGGGACCGTGATACCCAGGAGGGCAGAGAGGGAGACAGGGCCCGGCTGGCAACCTCTGAGCAGGTGAGTGGGAGAGAGAGCAGGACAGAGAAGGCAGCTCTGTGTTCTGCTCTGATCCGTCTGACTCCACACGGATGTGGAGTTCTCTGAGACTCCTTTCCCTGAATCTGAGAGCTTACTAACAGAAGGCCGGGCCTCTGAGATAGAGATCAGGCATGTAATGAATGAATGTGAATCATGAATACAGCTGGAGCACCCCTCATCAGGGTAGCCCACACCTTACAACCGTGGACACAGAGGCCTTGTTGCTTCCCCGAAAGTCTAGTTAATGCCTAGTTAATATCTAATTAATGACCAGTTAACGACAACGCTCCTAACTCCATCATCCCACCCCCTTTCCCCAAATTCAGCACAAATGGCTTCAGTTTGAGTTTCCCAAAGCATCTCCTCAGGTGTGTGGTTACAGCCCAGCCCTAGGGTCTCTGGGTGCATCGGCTTCCCCCTCCCAGATCCAAGTACAACTGAAACCCTAACAGTAGAAATCATCATTGCTGGCCCAGCGCTGCCACCACTGCTTCTGTTCATAGCCTGTTTTGTTTGTTTTTAGTCCCTTAGGGACTGGCCCTAACAACAAATGAGGAGAAGCCAAGTTCTCTGCTTTCTGCAGACAGGGCCTCCCCTGGATGGGATCTTCCTCTGAGGCGAGCTTCAGATCTGCTCAAGCTTCCTGCAGTGGGGCCAGGAGGCAGGGCCTGGGCAGGGGAGACCAGAACCTCTCGGTGATGCCTCCGAATGGCAGGGCTCAGACACACACACCTGGCTGGGTAAGTCCCTGCAGTGAAAACCGAGACGGTCTGGGCCTCACAGTCTGCTTCCATTTCCTCTCAGGTTTCAGATCCCTTAGTTTTGGGTGCCCAAGTTCACGGAGGGTGCCGGGGAATAGAAGCTCTGTCAGTCTCGTCTGGATCTTGGTCCTCAGCAACTGTCTGGATCCTGACAGGTGTGTGATAATTACTTAGTGAATTCATGGGTGCAAAGAGTAAATTCTCTCCCTCCCTACTGAGGCCTTGGTCTAGGTCTCTCCAGGCCTTTCCTTCCTGGAGCCACAGTGCTTAGAGACAGGCCACTGGGGTCAGCATTTGAGCTCAGCTATGATCAGAAAAAAGCACCGTTGAGGTTGCAGTGAGCCGAGATCACGCCACTGCACTCCAGCCTGGGCGACAGAGAGAGACTCCATCTCAAAACAAAAACAAACAAACAAACAGAAAGCACCGTCGAGAAATGGCTCCAGCGCTGACTAGCGGCCACCTCATTTCCCCCCTTGACCACTGGGCCAGTTGGGTGGCTAGGTTGCCTCATTTTGCATCCTTCTGTATCCCCAAATCTGAAATAAAAGCTGGAAAAAAATTCTTGTGAAGTTTGCATTCCAATCTATAATA